TAAGGCTGAATAATATTCCATTGTATGTTATTTTTATATTTTGTTAAGTTCCCCTCAATGGGCACTTAAGTTGCATCCACATTTTGACTGTTGTGAATAAAGCTGCTGTGAACATGGATGTTAAAATATCTGAGTCTCTGCTTTCATTTATTTTATGAATTTTATATCCAGAAAATTTTACAACCCCACCAGCAGTGCACAAGGGTTCCAGTTTCTCTACATCTTCACCAATACTTGTTATTTGCTGTTTGGGTTTTTTTTTCCTAATATTCATCCTGATGAGTATGAAGTGATATTTCATTGTGTTTTTGGTTTGCATTTTTTAAAAATGATTGGTGATGTTAAGCATCTTTTCATGTGCTTATTGATCTTTTGTATTTTTTTAGAAAAATATTCACATTATTTCCCTGTTTTCTAATTAGGATTTTTTTTTGTTGTTGAGTGTGGAAGTTACTTATGTATGCTGAATATCAATCCCTTATCAGACATGATTTGCAAATGTTTTCTCCCATTCTGTAGGCTGCCTTTTCACCCTGTTGATAGCGTCCTTTGATGTACACACAGTTTTTAATTTTGATGAAATCCAGCTTACCTAGATTTTCTTTTGTTGCTTATGCTTTTGGTGTCATAGCCAAGAAATCATTATTAAATCCAGTGTCAGGAAGCTTTTCCCCTATGTTTTCTTTCTTTTTTAAAGATAGATAGGTTCTGGGTCTGTCACCAAGGCTGGAGTACACTAGTGTGATTATGGCTCACAGTAGCCTTGAACTCTGGTCTCAAACAGCCCTCACATCTCAGCCTCCCGAACAGCTGGGACTACAGGTGCGTACATCCACGCCTGGCTAAGTTTTTAAAATTTTCTGAGGAGATGGGGTCTCACTATGTTGCCCAGGCTGGTCTCGAACTTTTGGACTCAAGTGGTCCTCCCGCCTCAACCCAAGGTACTGGGATTACAGGTGTGAGCCACTGTGCCCAGCCTTTTTTTTTTTTTTTTTTTTTTTTTAAAGAATTTTATAGTTCTGGCTCTTAATTTAGGTCTTTATGTGTGGATATCTATTACCATATACGTGGTTTTTGCATTACCATTTGTTGAGAAAACTGTCCATTTCCCATTAAATGGTCTTGGCACCTTTGTTGAAAATTATTCGACCACAAGTTTGAGGGTTTATTTCTGGGCTGTGTATTCTATTCCATTGGTCCATAAGTTTGTTTTTATGCCAATACCACTCTATTTTAATTACTGTAGTTTTATAGTAACTTTTGAAATCAAGAAGTGTGAGACTCCACTTTGTTCTTTTCAAGATTGTTTTGGTAGTTTGGGATTCCTTGAGATGCCATATGAATTTTAGGATGGGTTTTTCTATTTCTGCAAAAAATAGGCTATTAGTATTTTGTTAGGAATTGTATTGAATCTCTAGGTTGCTTTGGGTAATGTTGACATCTAAATACTGTCTTCCAGTCCATGAACATGGAATATCTTTCCATTTATTTGTGTCTTTATTTCAGCAGTGTTTTTTAGTTTTCAGTGTAAAAGTCTTTTGTCTCCTTGTCTAAGTTTATTCCTAAGTATTTTATTCTTTTTGATGTGATTGTAGATAGGATTCTTGTCTTAATTTCTCTTTTGGATTGTTCATTGTTAATGTTTAAGAATGCAACTCATTTTTGTGTGTTAATTTTGTATCCTACAACTTTACTGATTTATTAGTTCTAATAGTTTTTTTGTGTGTGGAATCTTTTTTGTGGAGTTTTCTACATATAGGATCGTGTCATTTGCAAACAGTTAATTTACTTCTTGCTTTCGAATTTGGATGCCTTTTATTTTTTTCCTTGCCTAATCTCAGCTAGGACTTCCGGTACTGTGTCGACTAGAGGTGGTAAAAGCAGGCATCCTTGGCTTGTTCCTGATCTTAGAGGAAACGTTTTGAGTCTTTCCCTGTTGAATATGATACTAACATGAGTTTTTTATATAAGACCTTGATTATGTTCAGGTAGTTTCCTTATATTCCTGGTTTGTTGAGTGTTTTAACAGGTGTATTTTAAGAAAAATCATTTGTGGGTGCTGAAAAGAAAGAATTTCTAGCCTGGTGAGTGAGAGAATCCTGGAGTCATTGACAGAATAATATATTATCATGAAGTTGATGTTTTAGGCATCATCTTTGTACATTTACAGACCTGTTTTGATTGATAAAAATAATACTATAGTTATTTAGTGGGGAAGACTGACATTACTCAAATAATTATGCAGATGTATGTCTGAATAACTATAGTACAACTGGCTCACATTTGTATTTCTAGTATCTAGCACTGTGCCTGGCACAGGGGCATTCAGTGAAGTTGCTAATTGAATCAAGAAGCAGAAGAGTAAGGTTTAACCCAGTAAAGTAAAAAACATATTATTATATAATTTTTTAATGGAAATAATGTTTATTTTTATTTTACCAGTTTTTAATTTTCTTGAGACAGAGTCTCACTTTGACAGCGGGCTGAGCGCAGTGGTGTAGTCATGACTCACTGCTGCCTTGGCCTCCTGGGCTCCAGCAAGCCTCCTGCCTCAGCCTCCCGAGTAGCTGGGAATACAGGCACGTGCCACCATGCCTGGCTAATTTTTGTTGTGAGAGACAGGGCCTTGCAGTGTTGCCTAGGCTTTATTTAAAACCATTTTCCCTGTTAACCCAGTCTTGGTACAATGGTAATAAAGCAAAATCAAAGTTCACCACTCTAGAAGAATTAGGCAAGTGACTTTTTCTAAAACAGGTATAGTATCATTATTAAAGTGAGGTAACAGTTTTTCTTTTGACTTTTTTTTTTTTTTAGACAGAGTTTTGCTCTGTCGCCCAGGCTGGAGCGCAATGGCGTGATCCTGGCTCACTGCAACTGCTGCCTCCCAGGTTCAAGTGATTCTCTCCTGCCTCAGCCTCCCAAGTAGCTGGGACTGTAGGTACGCGCCACCACACCTGGCTGATTTTTGTATTTTTAGTAGAGACAGGGTTTCGCCCCATTGGCCAGGCTGGTCTCAAACTCCTTACATAAGGTGACCCACCCGCCTCAGCCTCCCAAATTGCTGGGATTATAGGCGTGAGCTACCATGTCTGGCCCAGTTTTCTTTTTGGGTGAATGCTAGTGGAAGTTAGTTATCAGAATCCAAAGTTTCAGAAGGAGGCTTTTTGCTCTGTCGCCTAAGCTGCAGTGGTGCAATCACGACTCACCAGAACCTCAACTACCTGGGCTCAAGCAGTCTTTCCACCTCAGCCTCCTGAGCACCTGGGACTATGGGCATGTGCCACTATGCCTGGCTAACTTTTGTACTTTTTCTGGAGATGGGGTTTCACTGTGCTGCCCAGGCTGGTCTCGAACTCCAAGACTCCAGCAGTCCTCCAACCTTGGCCTCCCAAAGTGCTGGGATTATAGGTGTGAGCCACCATGCCCAGCTGAGGCATAATTTCAACGAAACTTTTCAAGTGTCTGCTGATTCCAGATTTATAATGAAATTTGAACATTCAGCACTTATTTGCAGAACAAGTTCAAAAGTTAAGAACCACCACGCTGTGGTGGTTTTTTGTTTTTGTTTTTTTAATTTTAAAATTTTGGACAGTTTGTAAATTTGACATCACAAATTGAATCTTTCAGATACCCTTACTATTTCAAATAATATAGTAACTTTAGAAACATAATATACTTAGTATTATAAATTGACATTAAATCCATGTCATTGTGTGACATGTGAGCATTATGTTAAGATTGAAATAGATGGGGACACTTGGAATAGCTAGGAAACACTTTAATCCAATACACAGAACATTCTTTAAGTTACAGGATTCAAAATAGTTCCCTTTTAGAGCATCGTTGGGGTTTTTAGATATAGTTGTGATAGAACACCAGACTGGGAATCAAACCTCCATTTAGATTCTGACTGATGTTTATAGTTTTATGATCTTAAAGCAAGTCACTTAACCTATCTGAAGATTAATTTTCTCATCTGTTAAAATAGGTATGGAAATCTTGAAGCTTTTCTACCTTGTATGTATTTTTTTACTCCATTGTTCCCCTCTCTATTGCCACTCCCTTATTAGTCTGGACTACGTATTAAACAGCCTGCCAGCTAAGTCTCTGCAACTTGTTCTCCCACTGTACCTCTCCATCTCTGGCTATTCTCTATATTACTATGACAATTATGTTCTTAAAAAACAGGCCAGACACGATGGCTCACACCTGTAATCCCAGCACTTTGGGAGGCTGAGGTGGGCGGATCACCTGAGGTCGGCAGATCACCTGAGGTCAGGAGTTCAAGACCAGTCTGGCCAACATGGCGAAACCCCATCTCTACTAAAGATACAAAAATCTGGTGTGGTGGCAGGTGCCTATAATCCCAGCTACTTGGGAGGCTGAGGCGGGAGAATCGCTTGTCCCCAAGAGGCGGAGGTTGCAGTGAGCCAAGATTGCGCCACTGCACTTCAGCCTGGGTGATAGAGCTAGACTCTGTCTCAAAAAAAAAAAAAAAAAAAAAAAAATTGGAGCATGCTGCTTCTCTACTTAAAATACCTTTGTTAACTTCCCTTGTCGATAAAGTCCAGACTCACAAGAGTTTATAGAATGTGTTCAACCTTAGGTCTCCTGTCACTCCAGCCATGCTGTTTCTTGTTCCCTGTGCCTCTGTCTTGTGTGTGTTTATCCCATTGTTTGGAGTTCTTATTCTTTGCCTATTCTGTTAGCTGCCCATCTAATGTCTACTTTTCTCTTCTTTCCTAACAGAAATCTGCTTTTGTTCATGCATGCAGCAGACTTGGAGAAGCTGATTTGTCACCACCTCCAGTAGTAGAGTTCCATTAGTTCAAACCAGTCAAATCATGGCATTTCCCTGTAAACTCTTATTTGTACCGATCAGATTTGAAGGGAAGTAGACATTCTGTTTCTGGGGGAGAAGATTCTTTCCTCTCTTGTATGTGAACAAGGGAACACAAGGCCCCTATTGCTACCGACAGCTGTCTTGGGATCACAAGGGATGAAGCACTTCCTGAAGATGGCAGATCAGAGAGGTAGAGGGTATCTGGATCCTTGGTAACATCATTTAACCACATATTTTATTGGGCCTGGAGCCATCCCCACCACAGGACTTCTCATGACAGATAATTTTCTTAATGTTTCAGACAGTTCTTTGGAGTTATTTGCCATCAAAAATCTCTTTTTTTTTTTTTTGAGACAGGGTCTCGCTCTGTCACCCAGGCTGGAGTGCAGTGATACAATCACAGCTCACTCCAACCTTGACCTCTTGGGTTCAGCAGTCCTCCTGCTTCAGGCTTCTGAGAAGTAGCCACCACACCTGGCTACTTTAAAAAAATTATTTGTAGAGGCAGGGTCTCCCTGTATTGCCCAGGCGTCTTGAACTCCTGGTCTCAAGTGATCCTCCCACCTCAGTCTCCCAAAGTGTTGGGATTACAGGTGTGAACCACTGCACCTGGCCCAAAATCTCTTGATTGATACAGTCCTCTTTATTTTTCAAGATCAAGTTATGATACCTTTACCAACAGTCATACATTCTTTTGGAACTTTGCACAATAGTCATATGTTCTTTTAGAACTTTACACTTCTATTCTTTATTGCCCTGTATTATAATTGCTTGTATGCCTGACTCCTCTACATGACTGTATGGTTTGAACCAAAGTGTACGGGATGTCGCACAGTGTCTAATAGTGTCACACAACAAGTAATAGGTATTCAGTAAGTGAGTTAAGATGAAATAGTAACATGAAAGAGTGCTTTGAAAGCAGTTTTTTAAAGAGTTTCTGTTCTGCTAATTGTAAGCCATTTTTTAAATAAACATGACGTGTGGTGTTGTCTTTAAAGTAAAAATGGAAAAACCAGTGAGATCAGACATTGTTTTTTGCTTGCCCCTCATTATTACCTAGACATTTTCATTTAGATAAAAACTATGTCAGTCTCCTGGCTGTAGTCCTTTACGGAAGGAGCAATATTACATTTAGCTCTGTTTCATCTGGGATTCAATTGTGAATTATTCTTTAGAGAAAAATTCTATAATATGCTTCATGAGACCTATTCTTGTCTTCAGACTTGCCTAAAATATTTTTTGCTTGCTTAAGACCAGACATGAGAATTTTCTTGTAAGCAGAAAGCTTTGTGACAGGACTGGATGAGTTTGTAGTGAATGTTAGTGATAGCTATGACAGAAGTCTCATAGCCTCAATTGCAGAGTCATAGTTCTGTCACATGCTTCAACAATAATGTCTGATAAGGGAGGAAGGATGGGGAAGAAGAGTTACAATTTACTAACTGTATATATTTCATCATTTATTGGCTTTGGTCAAATAAATTAAACATTAACATAGTAATTTGTAGGGTTAAAAAAATTTTTTTTTTCTATTCGCGTTCTTGCTATGTTCCCCAGGCTGGTTCCAAACTCCTGGGCTCAAGCGATCCTCAAGCCTTCTGAGTAATTGAGATTGCCACACCCAGCTTTGCAGTGTTTGTTTTTTTTAAGAGACAGGATACTCATTCTGTGCCCAGGCTGGAGTGCAGTGGCCCTATCATAGCTCACCGCAGCCTCAAACTCATAGGCTCAAGAGATTGTCCTGCCTCAGCCACCTGAGTAGCTAGGGCAGCAGGCACACGCCATCATGCTCAGCTAATTTGTAAACATTTTTTTTTGTAGAGATGGGGTCCTGCTGTGTTGTTGCCCAGGCTGGTCTTGAACTCCTGGCCTCAAGCAATTCATCCCATCTTGGCTTCCCAAAGCACTGGAATTATAGGCATGAGCCACATCACCCAGCCTTGTAGTTATTTTTAAAATGAAGACAAGAGGAATAGAGTATACCTTTAAAAATATATGATACTGTGTATTGGATGATTCTGAAAGGATGTATTTGCCTATGAAGAAAAACCTTCTTGTTTTGATGTCTGGTTGTTAGCTTTTTACTTTACTAAAGCCCAGTTAACTTTTCTGTGCTTTAGTTCCACATCTGTAAAATTACTCATTTTATATTTCTCTATCCACTTTGAAAATTAAGTAAATGCTCTTTGAATTTCAACTTTTAATTATTTAAGCCAAGATCTCTCTTCTGTATTTTTTATGTGTTCTTTATTGTGGGCTTACTAATTCTTGAATTTAAAAAAATCATTTAAATCAAGCAATAGTAATAGTATATGTTTAAGCATATAGTGTATGTTTTTAAATAAATAAGCAGGCTGGGTTTTAGTGGCTCACCCCTATAATCCCAACACTTTAGGAGGCCAAGGCAAAAGGATCACTTGAGTCCTGGAATTGAAGACCAGTCTGGGCAACATAGCGAGATCACACCTCTACAAAAAAAAAAGTTTAAAAATTAGCCAGGTATGGTGGTATGTACCTGTAGTTCTTAGCTATTCGAGAGGCTGAGGTGGAAGGATCGCTTGAGCCCAGAAATTTGAGGTTATGGTGAGTAGCGATCACCCCACTGCACTCCAAGCCTGGTTGACAGAATGAGACCCTGTCTCTAAAATAAAAATAAGCAATAGCATATTTTTTTAAAAAACAACAAACAACTCTTTTAAGTCCAAATTCCTTTTTGGATCCTATGGCTCATATCTTGCCACTGCCTGCTGCACTCTATATAGAAATACTTTTATTTCCTTCAGGAATCCAGTTTTGTTCTCTCCGTGGGCCTTCTCATAGTTAGTTCCCACTGCTGTTTGGAGCATTATTTTGGCATTCTTCTCGCTCCTTCTATTATTTTCACCAAGAAAAGAGGAAAGCTCACACTTTCTATTGTCAGTCTTGGATATCATCCCAAATGTCACTTTCTCAAGAATCGTTTAAGATAAACAGTTGTATTATCAGCCACAAAGAAGATTAAAAAAAAAAATTGCCCAAGATCATACAGTTTAGAAATGGCAGAGTCAGATCCAAACTTGGGCAGTTTTGCTCCAGAAGTCTTTATCGCCACTGATTTATGCTTCCCCTACATTGTAATTGCCTGTTCAACAGTTTGCCCCACTATGAGCACCTTTGGGGTATTGTTTGCTTGTTTGTTTGTGACGGAGTCTTGCTCTGTAGCCCAGGCTGGAGTGCCATGGCGCGATCTCAGCTCACTGCAACCTCCACCTCCCGGGTTCAAGCGATTCTCCTGCCTCAGCCTCCCGAGCAGCTGGGATTACAGGCACGCACCACCACGTCCAGCTAATTTTTGTATTTTTAGTAGAGACGGGGTTTCACCATGTTGGCCAGGCTGGTCTTGAACTCCTGACCTCAAGCGATCCACCCGCCTAGGCCTCTGAAAGTGCTGGGATTATAGGTGTGAGCCACTGCCCCCCTTAAAAGAAGCACCTTTGGAGGAAAAATTATGCCTGTCTTGTTCATTGTTATATCCCCATGTGCTTAGCACATACTAGGTGCTCAGAAAATATTTAAATGAATGAAAATTCTTATTTGAGGGAGAGAGTGTTTTGATTAAATTCTTCTCAGTACCTTTCATGTAGTGTGTCAGTAAATGCAGTAATGTTTTCATGCCTACTTATTATACAAAGTGAAATTTTTATGATCAAGTTAATCATGGTTACAAGCTCATTTTTTATAACCTCTCTTAATTCCTTTTTGCCCTATACTGCGTAACGGTATCACTTTGCAACTGTAAAAACTAGTGCTTTGTAGGCCTCTTTCTCATATTATCCCTCTGTGAACTGTTAAAATATAGATCATTTTTAATTAGTTTCTAAAGGGTATGTAGGAAATTGTATAAAATAAAATTATACTAGTAGATGGACTCTGATCATTTATACTGTTTAACCTTTTAACAAATTACAGAGGTGTAATTTCTCTGTGTGTAGAGGTTTTTTAAAGTATCCCATATTTTAAACCTTGACTGTTACCTCAAAAAAAAAAGTGGTTTATCTGTGTCCAGTAGTCACATGGTGGATAATGATGTAAGGCATGCACATTGTGTTCATGTGTTTGTTGGAGAAGTTGGAATGTCATTATACTTCAGTAGACTTTTCAAATGAAAAATCTGAAAGCTACTTCTAGCTGTAATTCTGCTGTAATTCTCAATCAGGTCAGTAGACAGAGAACCAAAAAAGTCTTCCTCCTCTCTGAATGTTCTTGCCAAAGCCTGACTTCTTTGATTAATCTTTCTTTTCTGTATTCCTTACACTCTATTACAGGGCTTCTCAACCTTGGCACTCTTGACATTTGGGGCCAGGTAATTCTTTGTTGTGGAGGACTGTCCTGTGCCTTGTGAAATGTTTAGCAGCATCCTTGGCTTCTACCTGTTAGAGGCAAATAGTATCCTTCCCCTTTCCCCTGTCCAGTTGTGGCAATTTGAAATGTCTCCAGACATTGTCAAGTGTGGGGGTTAGGGAGGGTGGAAGGGGAGAACAATCACCCCAGTTGAAAATTGCAGCTTTCCTACATCATTCTGTCCACTTACTCATTTGTTTTAATATCTTCCCCTCCCTCTCACACTTACCTTTTCAGACTTCCTGCCTCTCTGCTACTGCCTCATTTCTCTGAACCTTTTTGCAGCCATACTTCTAAAAAAGAATTGTAAAACATCTGTTCTCTCCAAGTTTTCACTTGCAGTTCAGTTTCCTCTTTTGAATTCTATTGAGACCACATTTTTCTAGTTTTCCTCTATCTCTCTGGCCGTTCCATTTTTATTTTCTTTATCAGTTCTACCTAGTTGGACAATGGCATCATCTTTGCCCCTTTCTTTCTTGTTCTCTGTTATTCAACTCTCAAGTCTTCCTTTCTTGCCTCATTTCCTAGTGCTTAATGTTGTCTCTCATATGTGTTGTCCTATTCATTTTTATTTTTTTTGGTAAGAACACAATATGAGATCTACCCTTTCAACAAATTTTTAAGTATACAATACATTATTGTTGACTATAGGTACAGTGTTGTACAGTAGATCTCTAGAGCTTACTCATTTTGCTTAACTGAAACTGTATGCCCGTTGATTAATAAGTCTGCATTTCCCCCCAGCCCCTGACAACTCCCCTTTCACTCTTCGATTCTATGAATTTGATTATTTTAGATACTCACTTATCATTCTGGGTAATGACCAGGCCTAGATAAAGACCTCATATAAGTGGAATTATGTAGTATTTGTCTTTCTGTGACTGGCTTATTTTACTTAGCATAATGTCTTCAAGGTTCATCCATGTTGTCACCATATTTCCTTCTTCTCTGAGGCCAAATAGTATTCCATTTATGTATTTACTACATTTTCTTTATTCATTCATCTGTCAATGGATATTTAGGTTGTTTCCACATCTTGGCTGTTGTGATATCTATTAATTGTTAAGCTGGTCTCTGTATTGAAATCTCCTTGCCTATATTTCTCCATAGTTTAACATCCTGCAAGGACCAGAGCAGATTTTGTCTGTTGTTTTTTGGTTTTGGTTGTTGTTATTGTTAGAGACAGTGTCTCATTCTGTTGTCCAGGCTGTAGTGCAGTGGTGCAGTCATGGCTCACTGCTCACTGTAACCTCAAATGCCTGGACTCAAGTGATCCCTCATCTCAGCCTCCGGAGTAGCTGAGACTGCAGGCACACACTATCACACTTGGCGAATTTTTCTGTTTTTTTGTAACAGCCTGTTGCCCAGGCTGATCTCAAACTCCTGGGCTGAAGCAATCTGCCCACCTCGGCCTCCTGAAGTGCTGGGTTTACAGGCGTGAGCCCCCGCATCTAGCTTGCACCTCATTTATTAAGGGTTCGTTATGAGCCAGGCACTCTTTAAGGTCTTTGGACTATATAGTTACTGAAATAAGACACAGTCCCAGTACTCCAAGAACTTAGTCTGTTTGAGGACATGGAAATTTTAATTCATTGCTCTTACAGAGTGAGTATGGAAATTGAAGTGTATCCCAAACTTTCTGGTAGCATATAGGAAAGGGATGATTTCTCAGTTTGATGTAAACCTCATTCAAGTGCCACTTCTTACATGCAGGCTATCCTGGTCACTACCCAGTCTGATTTGTGTTTTTATACTCTCCTTTACTCAGTTCTCTTTCTTTTCCAGCCCCCAAATCATCAGCATTTCCTATGACTCAACACTTAGCTTTTCATTCATTCTTCTAGATCCTTTTCTTTAGGAAATGGATTTAATTTCAAGGGTTCAGCTGAAACTTTCAAATTTGTAGTAGCTCCAACAAAACATTTTATTGTGAAGTAATACACATACAAAGTACATTAAATAAATCTAACTTAAAAAAACATTATTTTAAAGCTGACATCACTCTGGCCATGAAATAGAGCACTGTAAGTATTCCAAAAGCCCCCCTCATGCCTCTTCCCAATCATAACCACTTTCTTCCTCCTTTTAAAGGTTACTGCTATTCTGATCTTTATGGTAATTTCCTTGCAGATTTTTAAAAATAGCTTTATTCTTGATTACCAGCTGAATATTTATCCCAAAACAATATAATGTCATTTTGGGAGGACAGTAGAGAAAGACATTTTATCATATCCCGTTTTGTGCCTGTATTTTGAATCCGCAAGATCACCCCCAGGTTTGGTGAGGAGGAAGCACAGAACTCAACATATAGTATGACTCAGCTAAGAGTTACTACAGCAAAAAAAATACAAAGCGAAAATGCCCATGGGGCAACGTCCAGAGGAAACCAGGCACAAGCTTCAAGAGTCTTATCCCAGTGAAGCCGCGTAGGATGCATTGACTTGTTACAATCCTTGTGAAATGTTGTCTTCCAGGGAAGCTTATAAGAGACTCACTGCCCAGGGTGTTTATTGGGGTATAATCACATAGGCACCCTCTGTCTAGCTTGTACCAAATTCCAAGCTCCCAGAAGGAAAGCAGATATTCAGCATAAACCATATTGTTTGCACAAACAGTTTAGGCATAGTAAATCACCCTTATTAAATAGTCAGGGAATTATGGGAACACTCCCAAAATCCAATTTCCCAGAGACCTGCCAAGGGCCATCTTTGCATGCAGGCCTTTCTAAAGATAGCAGTCTTAGGCCTGCTATGTTGTCTTTTTGGCATAGTACCTTTTGCTGTTTCTGAATTCAAAATTTAAATAAGTAAAAAATCAATTATCACTTTATGTTATGTTCTTTTTTTCTCCACCGTTGTTTTCTTTCCTAATGTATCAAGATTAGCTGGGTGTGGTAGTGTGTGCCTCTGTAGTCTCAGCTACTTGGGAGGCTGAGTGCTGTAGTGCACAATAATTGCACTTAGGATTAACCACTGCACTCCAGCCTGGGCGACATACCAAACCCTGTTTCTCTTAAAAAAAAAAAAAAGTATCAACATTAGCTCAGTGCAAAGGTTGACTACTATGATATGATTGAAAGTATATTCCGGCCGGGCGCAGTGGCTCACGCCTATAATCCCAGCACTTTGGGAGGCTGAGGCAGGCAGATCACTTAAGGTCAGGAGTTCGAGACCAGCCTGGCCAACATAGTGAAGCCCCATCTCTACTAAAAATAAAAAATTAGTTGGGTGTGGTGGCACATGGCTGTAATCTTAGCCGCTCGGGAGGCTGAGGCAGGGTAATCGCTTGAACCCAAGAGGCAAAGGTTGCAATGAGCTGAGATCGTACCACTGCACTCTTTCTTATGAAGGTTTCTGTGATTAAGTTTGGAAAGGATGAATTAAACAAAGTTAAACAGATTTCTTAACTACAGGACTCTTAGCCTTTTCACAGGAATGTGCATGACTTGGTGACTGCCTACATGTCCTGCCTCATCTCACGTTTTTTTTCCCTGACCCACTTTGCTTACTCTGCCCAGATTTAATCTAGTACTAAGGATCAAATTACAATTGTCTATGTTACATGGGCATTTTCTCAGTTTGCCACAGCAATATTATGATCACTTTACCATCTTGAATATGAACTGTCCCTCCATCTCTGCTCAATTACTGTGTCAGAGCAAGCAAACGTTTTTACTATTTCATTCATAGATTCAGCAAAATTTGTTAAGCACCTACTATATTTGCCAGACACAGTTCTAGGCACTGGAGATACAACAGTGAATAAAAGAAAAACCCTGACCTTATATAGTTTACCTTATAGTGGGGAGTGGAAAAAGGGAACAATAATTAAAAATACATGTTATGCCCAGTATGGTGGCTCACACCTGTAATCCTTAAACTCTGAGAGGCCAAAGTGGGAGGATCACTTGAGGCCAAGAGTTCAAGACCAACCTTTATAACACACCAAGACCTCAACAGAAAAAATAAAAATAAATTAGCTGGGCACAGTGGTGCATACTGTAGTCCCAGTTATTCGGGAGGATCACTTGAGCCCAGGAGTTTGAAGCTACAGTGAGCTATGATTGTGCCACCACACTTCAGCCTGAGTGACAGAGTGAGACTGTCTCTATTTTTTAAAAAAAATTAAAAAAAAAAAGACTGGGCATGGTGGCTTGCACCTGTAATCCTAGCACTTTGGGGAGGCCAAGGTGGGTAGATCACCTGAAGTCATGAGTTCGAGACCAGCCTGGCCAACATGGTGAAACCCTATCTCTACTAAAAATACAAAAAAATTAGCTGGGCATGGTGGCAGATGCCTGTAATCCCAGCTACTCGGGAGGCTGAGGCAGGAGAATTGCTTGAACCCGGGAGGCAGAGGTTGCAGTGAGCCGAGATCACACCATTGTACTCCATCCTGGGCAACAAGAGCAAAACTCCATCTCAAAAAAAAAAAAAAAAAGATACATTTTGCTCCTAGGCATATACTTAAGAGAAGTGGAAGTACATGTCTACACAACTTGTACAAATGTTTGTAACAGCATTATTCATAATAACCAAAAAGTGGAAACAACCCAAATGTCCATCAATGGATGGATGGATGAATGAATAAATCAAATACAATGTGGTATATCCATACAATGAAATATTATACAGCAAATAAAGAGGAATAAAGTAGTACTGATAAATGCTACAATGTGGATGGACCTTGAAAACATCATGCTAAAGTGAAAGAAGCCAGTCACAAAAGCCCACATTATTATATGATCCCATTTATATAAAATGTCCAAAATAATAGAGGTAGAAATTAGATTAGTAGTTGCCTAGGATTGGGGAATTGAGGTGAGTGACTGCTAATGGAACTTCTTTTAGGGGGTGATGAAAATGTTCTACATGTCAGAACCACTGATGGCTGCACAGATGTATCTACAAGTAATATAGTGTCAGTTAAGCACAACGTTCTCAAGAAATTCAGTAAAAAGTCAAGCCTAACATTGTACACCTCAATGGCTAACAAAAGCATCCTCCAGTTATTTGGAAAATTTATCCATCTCGCTTCCTAGCAACAGCAGGTAATTGAGTTAGCTTAATACTTAGGACTTAAAATGAATTAAATTATTTTTATTTCATATCAAGAAATGGATGAAAAGAGGCTGCTGGATCCAGGGTTGAAGGTTCATAAAGGCCTCTGGGATTATACTCTGAAGAACCCGCAGACGGAATGCCTGAGTGACTGAAGAAAATGGGTGCTAATGCATCTAATTATCCTCATTCATGTTCCCCGAGGGTAGGGGGAAATTCACAGGCCCAACAGACTTTTATAGGTAACTTTCAGTTTTTCTAACTTCATTTTCTTATAAATTTTCATTTGTTTAATTTTTTTCTTAGGGACCTCATCCTATTCTCAGCAAGGCTATGGTTGCGAATCAAAGTTGTATAGCCTTGACCATGGCCATGAGAAACCACAAGACAAAAAAAAGAGAACCTCTGGTCTTGCCACCCTCAAAAAGAAGTTTATTAAGCGTCGGAAATCTAATAGGTCTGCCGATCATGCCAAGCAGATGCGAGAACTCCTCTCTGGGTGGGATGTTAGAGATGTCAATGCATTAGTGGAGGAATATGAGGGAACATCAGCATTAAAGGAGCTTTCTCTACAAGCCAGTTTGGCTAGACCAGAAGCCCGGACATTGCAGAAAGATATGGCTGATCTTTATGAGTACAAGTATTGTACTGATGTAGACTTAATATTTCAAGAAACTTGTTTTCCTGTTCATCGTGCCATTTTGGCAGCAAGGTGTCCATTTTTTAAAACACTGCTTTCTTCCTCACCAGAGTATGGGGCAGAGATAATAATGGACATCAATACAGCTGGTATTGATATGCCCATGTTTTCTGCTTTGTTACACTACCTTTATACAGGAGAGTTTGGAATGGAGGACTCAAGGTTTCAAAATGTCGATATCCTTGTTCAGCTTAGTGAAGAATTTGGAACACCAAATTCCCTTGATGTAGATATGCGTGGACTCTTTGATTACATGTGTTATTATGATGTCGTCCTTAGTTTTTCTTCAGACTCTGAACTGGTTGAAGCTTTTGGTGGAAATCAGAACTGTTTAGATGAAGAGCTCAAAGCCCACAAGGCTGTTATTTCTGCACGGTCCCCATTTTTTCGAAATTTATTACAAAGGAGGATACGAACTGGTGAAGAAATCACAGACCGAACTTTGAGGACTCCCACAAGAATTATATTAGATGAGTCCATTATACCAAAAAAATATGCAACAGTGATATTACACTGTATGTATACCGACGTGGTGGACCTCTCTGTTTTGCACTGTAGCCCCTCTGTGGGGAGTCTCAGTGAAGTTCAGGCTCTCGTCGCAGGGAAGCCAAACATGACCAGGGCAGAAGAAGCCATGGAACTTTACCACATAGCACTGTTCTTGGAATTTAACATGCTTGCACAAGGTATGAAGTTCTGGTTTTTAATTCTGATTTATTAATCTCAAGAAGTATTTGCCTTCTCTTTTAGGCTGTGAGGATATCATTGCTGAGAGCATCTCATTAGATACCTTAATTGCCATCCTCAAGTGGAGTTCTCATCCATATGGCTCTAAATGGGTGCACCGACAAGCTTTACATTTCCTCTGTGAGGAATTTTCCCAGGTCATGACTTCGGATGTTTTTTATGAACTCAGCAAAGACCATCTGCTTACTGCTATCCAGTCTGACTACCTACAGGTAATCATTTAAACACCTCTCAAACTCTGTCACTAAAATAAATATAAACCATTTTTTATTATAGGCAAGTGAACAAGATATCCTTAAATATCTGATTAAATGGGGAGAGCATCAGTTGATGAAAAGAATAGCAGATAGAGGTAAGCTCCGAAAATTAGCTTGCACTAGTTACTGGTTGGAAACTTTTCATTTTCTGTCTCATAGAGCCAAACTTACTGAGTGGCACTGCCCATAGTGTGAACAAAAGAGGTGTAAAAAGACGGGACCTGGACATGGAAGAGCTCAGAGAGATCCTTTCTTCTCTCTTACCTTTTGTGCGAATTGAACACATCTTACCTATAAACAGTGAAGTCTTAAGTGATGCAGTAAGTGTTTTTCTCCATGTATTCCTTTCATGGATTTCTATCTAAAAAAAAAATTTTTTTTTAGATGAAAAGAGGCTTGATTAGTACTCCTCCATCAGATATGCTTCCTACAACAGAAGGTGGGAAGTCAAATGCCTGGTTACGGCAAAAAAATGCTGGCATCTATGTTCGTCCTCGACTCTTCTCTCCCTATGTGGAAGAAGCAAAGGTAATGAAAACCATTTGAAGATAGTAGACTACCTGGTTTTGTTAATACTGAATGATTATTTCAGTCAGTGCTAGATGAGATGATGGTGGAACAAACGGATCTTGTGCGCTTGCGAATGGTTAGAATGTCCAATGTGCCAGACACGCTCTACATGGTCAATAATGCCGTGCCACAGTGTTGTCACATGATCAGCCACCAGCAGATCAGCAGCAACCAGTCAAGCCCTCCTTCAGTTGTAGCCAACGAAATTCCAGGTAAGGCAGTATGTTGGGTGTTTATATTTAAAATTTTGCTTGCCCACTGTTGTTCTCCTTCCAGTTCCTCGTCTCCTCATTATGAAAGACATGGTCAGACGACTGCAGGAACTGCGGCACACGGAGCAGGTGCAGAGGGCCTATGCCCTGAACTGCGGGGAAGGCGCCACTGTCAGCTATGAAATTCAGATTCGAGTGCTAAGAGAGTTTGGTCTTGCAGATGCTGCTGCAGAGCTGTTGCAGGTAGGAAATGACATTAAACTGTTTAAAATAGGTGTCCTTTTTTTTTTTTTTTAATCTTTTTTAGAATCCTCACAAATTCTTTCCTGATGAACGTTTTGGGGATGAAAGTCCACTCTTGACAATGAGACAGCCTGGGAGATGTCGCGTAAACAGTACACCTCCTGCAGAAACCATGTTTACAGATCTGGACTCTTTTGTGGCCTTCCATCCACCCTTGCCCCCTCCACCACCTCCCTACCACCCCCCAGCTACCCCAATCCATAACCAACTCAAAGCAGGCTGGAAGCAAAGACCTCCCAGTCAGCACCCTTCACGTTCATTTTCTTATCCCTGTAATCATTCGCTGTTCCACTCCAGAACAGCTCCTAAAGCTGGCCCTCCCCCAGTCTACTTGCCGAGTGTGAAAGCTGCACCGCCTGATTGTACCAGCACTGCAGGACTGGGCAGACAGACGGTGGCTGCTGCTGCCGCCACCACCACCTCAACAGCAACAGCAGCAGCAGCAGCAGCATCTGAGAAGCAAGTGGTAAGTCAACACTTCAGTAACTTGCTTCAAATAACCCTCCCACCATTTTTGTCTCTGTCTGCAGCGAACACAACCTGTGCTGAATGATCTGATGCCAGACATCGCGGTGGGTGTGTCCACACTGTCACTCAAGGACAGGAGGCTTCCAGAGCTTGCTGTAGACACAGAATTAAGCCAGTCAGTTTCTGAAGCAGGACCAGGGCCTCCCCAGCATCTGTCGTGTATTCCACAGAGACATACACACACTTCTCGGAAAAAACACACACTAGAGCAAAAAACAGACACCAGAGAAAATCCACAGGAATATCCGGATTTCTATGACTTCTCAAATGCTGCTTGCAGACCTTCTACTCCTGCTCTCAGCAGACGCACCCCTTCCCCTTCGCAAGGTGGATATTTTGGTCCCGATCTGTACAGCCACAATAAGGCATCACCAAGTGGCTTAAAGTCAGCCTACCTACCTGGTCAGACGTCTCCTAAAAAACAGGAAGAAGCTAGGAGAGAATATCCACTTTCCCCTGACGGGCATCTACACAGACAAAAGAATGAGCCGATACACCTGGATGTCGTTGAGCAACCTCCCCAGCGGTCAGACTTTCCTTTGGCAGCCCCAGAAAATGCTAGTACCGGTCCAGCCCATGTCAGGGGACGAACTGCAGTAGAAACTGACTTGACTTTTGGGCTGACTCCTAACAGACCTTCACTTTCTGCATGTAGCTCTGAAGCTCCCGAAGAGAGATCCGGTAGAAGACTGGCAGACAGTGAGTCCCTGGGCCATGGAGCTCAGAGAAATACAGATTTGGAAAGGGAAGATTCAATAAGCAGAGGAAGGAGGTCACCAAGCAAGCCGGACTTCCTCTACAAAAAGTCTGCCCTCTGAGAGCAACCTCCAAGTCGTCTGTGCCTGAGATGTGAAACATCCCATTTTATGATGTAACCCAACAACTTACAGACCAGTTCATCAATGCCAGCTGATAACTCGGTTTCACATGATTTTGTTCTAGTTTTTGTGTATATATGTGTTTATTAGACATGGCATGCTAAGAAGGTTTTGTTTTTTTTTTTTAATGTTGCATCTGTCTAATTTGTCTTTGAACAATTATGTCGGGAGGCATTTTTAAGAACAAGCAGGCTGGCACTTTTTATTTCTCTTTACAAATGATGGAATTTTTTTGCACTTGTACATTTATTTTCTCTGTATTGATTTTATATCAGTATGTTAAACTTTATTGCCACATTTAAAGGACTGTATTTTCATACTTTTTTGCATTTTACCTTTCATCTACCAATCCATGTGCATTGGATTGCACACTAAGATGTATTTTCTTACGAAATAGTTCTGTGTTTATTTTTTAATTATAGAAATTCCAAAGAACAGCACATCAGAATGCTCCTCTCTTTTCAGTAATTGTTTTAGTTCAGAGATCTTCCCGCTCAGCCTCCATAAATCTAATGTCATTTTTTTTTTAATAAGTCCTAGGAGCTGGGCTTCATTCCTCCAGCGGGAGTCCAGTCAGGGTCCTGAAGTTTGCTGGTTCAGGAAAGAACAGGAAAGAGAAAAGCCTTCTGTGCCCAGGCTAAAGCTGTTACATTTCCACAGTGTGGATGCAGTCAGAATCCCTGCACATTCTGGTCATAAGGATTAGAGTCACCAGATGAGGCTCTAAACAGATCGCATCCCTTGGAATTAGAAAGCAGTGGAGACCGGGCGCAGTGACTCACACCTGTGATCGGCACTTCGGAAGGCCGAGGCGGGCAGATCACTGAAGCTCAGGAGTTCAAGACCAGCCTGGGCAACATGGCGAAACTCCATTTCTATAAAAAATACAAAAAAAAAAAAATCTAGCCAGGCGTGGTGGTGCGTGCCTGTAGTCCCAGCTACTTGGGGGGCTGAGGTGGCAGGATCGCTTGAGCCTGGGAGGTTGAGACTGCAGTGAGCCAAGATTGCACCACTGTGCTCCCACCTGGGCAACAGTGAGACCCTGTCTCAAAAAAAAAAAAAAAGGCAGTGGAAATAGAGAAGTAACTTAAAGGTCACACTGACAGAATTTCTGGTTCTGAGCGTCAACTCTCCAGCTGTGATGGCGGAACTGACTGCTTGCTGCCTTTAATTGTCTTGCTCTCTATGGGAAAAAAACAAAAGGGCTTCAGTCTCATGGATGTTATTTGGTGTTTGTAAAGATACGTTTTCTTTTAAACGATTTTCAAAATATGTCTAAATTTTGGTGTTGTGTAATGCATAATGCTTTCTCACCAACAGAAAAAAGGAAAAAAATTGTTTTCAGTTAAACACTACATGTCCTACTTGAACTCCACTGGGACGCTGGTTTGGCATTTACTAAACCACTGAGCACATGGGGTCTTTCAGGATCCTCTCCCTTGGAAGGGCAATGTGTGAGCTAAGGACTGTTTTTTTTCTTACTCTCCAATGTAAATATATGAGTATTTGAGTTTTTAAATCACTTCAACATTATTTGAGCATTTACTTTGTATTTTTACAAACACATAAACACACAGCCGTAGCACTTAGAAGAAAAGAGGCTTTCTAAGCATTCCTTCCTCTGCAGGATATTTGGGATCCTCTTTTCTATGTATGTATATATATAAAAAACTATGAATCACTCACACTCACTCGAAAACTATGCAGGGCTAGGGAGCGTTTATGAGCTACCGGGTAAATGAATTACATGCACTTTGAAGTAAATAGGTTTTCTATTGGGTGTCAACAACGCTGATTTCTCCCAAAACTATAGTTTCTCTTACGGTCTTTTCCTCCTTTACCCTGTGGATATACACTCAGGAATAATCTGACATTTTAGAAAAGCCGAACAGTAGATAGTCTCCAAGATGGGAAACATGTCGTGTGTCTGCACGCCCCGGCAAACTGCCGCCACTCGTTCTGCTGCCTGACTGGTTAGCTGCTGTGCGGGTGCGCTCGGTGACACTGGTGGTGGTGCACGCTCCCGAGCTCCCAGAGTTAACACTAATCTGCAGGTCGGCTGTGCATCGCATTCGAGGCTCCTTTTTTAAAGAGAAAAGCATAGGCCTCTGTTCTCATTTGTAAGAAGTTTGACTCATAATAGAAGACGGTGTCTTTTGAAGCCCAGTCTCTGTCTGTCTTCAGAAACAAAAGTGAATGCCGTCATGTTCCTTGATGTGTGTTTCTGCCACATATGTATGTTGACATGTTCATGTACTGCGCCGGTACTGCAAGTAAGACTCAACAGACCTAATTTGGATGGGGAGAAAAACTCTCATCCCTGACCCTTCCCCCCCCGCAAATGTTAGACCAGAGCTGTTGATCCCACACATTCATTTTTCTGAAAATTCATGAACTATTCTCTCATATCCCTGAAATATAAAAGTAAGTGGCCACTATTCCTAAGATTATTTAGTTTATAAAGTTTGCTTTTAATCATACAATAGCTTACCTGGCTAAAACTTTGCGTATAAAGGGAAAACTTGCTTTAATCTGTGGGATTGCGGACCGATGCGACTTGCAGAAGGTAAACAGGCGTGGGTTTTGTGTGCGTTAGGTTAGGTGTTAGTGGACTTTTAATGTATCTTGTGAAGTATGGTTACTAGGGTAGGTTCAAGAGCTACATGCCTCTGGCTTTTGAACCCATCTATTAAATCTTTTTTAATGCTGTACTAAGATAAATGTGAAGTCTGAGTAAGGTTGCTCTCAGAAAAAAAAAAAAAGCATATATATATATAAAATAAAATTTAGGCCATGGGAACTGGCATTTTACTTGGTATAGGAATTTAATGAGAACCAAATCACAAAAATACCAGATCTCCTTTTGAGATCGTGGACAATCAGGCCTTTGGACAATCACCGCTTCCAGTGCCCGCTGTGCGTTGAGGTTAGAGACCTACCGTTTACACGCTAGAGCCGAGAGGACGTTCAAGTTTCTTAAAGATGCTGTTGGTCTTTTTTCTTATGTTATTGTTTTAGTTTTGTGATTTTGATGAATAATTGAAGTTCAGAGTCACCCGTGGCTCCTAAGGAAAAAACAGCATCATGAAAGGCAAAAAGTATTTGAAACGTAATTGTTTCAATTTTCCACGCCCGTTCTCACATGCCCCCTTTAGCTTTATTTCTGGGAACATGTCACTAGACCTCAGCTAGCCTGACACCGCAATAACCCGTTAGGCTTTGAGGCTTTTCAGTGAATTCTTGACATTTAAATCTTCTTATAGAATTCTTTATGAAGCCTTAACTAATTCTTGTTTTTGCTTCCTCAGAAACTTTTTATTGCATCTGCCATCCTTCATTGGATTTTTGTTTTGGTTTGTTGTTGCCATTCTAGCAATGAGCTTAGTCCTTGTACATCTGCATTAAGGTGCCGATGCAGAAGGCAAATTGGAAACACGCGCCAGCGGCAGTGGGGCTCAAAGCCGACCTCCATGCATCATTCTCTAGAGTTGAAAGGATTGACATTTCTCAGTAACTACCCGGCAAAATATATATTTTCATAATGTTGAATTTGCCTTTTAGGAAAACAATGTTTCATGAAACACTTGTAAGATACTTATTTTGAAATTAATTATAAGGCATTCATATTTTTAGGACTGAATTCAAAGGGAAATGCTTCTTTGACTTTTTTTCATTGTTCGGTTGACTTTCAGCTTTCTGGAGTGACAAAGCAGCAGTGATGGGTGCTATTCCTGGTTCTGTGGTGGTTTACTTTGTCTACTAAGTGATTTACTTTCAAACCTCATTACAGATAATCTTACTAAAAGACTTAACATGCACACTGCTAAAAGGTGTTTTACTGTTTTCCATTAACGCTGTTGTATGAACAATATTTGGTGACATGTTGTCTTTTTGTCCTGTAGATTGTCATATCTGTTATGTAGTTATCCTTTTGGCAAGTCCTTTGATTTTTTTTTCCTCTAGAAAATCCTCAGACTGTCAATCTTCCATATTTTGAATATTATAATGCTGTGGCCATTTCTATAGAAAGATTACTTGCAAGTGTGTGTCTTGAAAATAACCTCTTGTATTTGTGTGTTTATGTGAGTTCTGTCTAAGAGATCAGATAAGCTCTGGAAGCTTCATCATCTGTACCTACATGTAACTGTATCTGGGTTACATGGGCAGGCGGTACCAAGTCCTGCTCTTCGATGGGGTGGCTGAGAGATAAAGGTTCCTGAACTCTCCTTGCTGTGTATGCACCACATCTGTACTTCAGAGAGGTGGAAAATCATCTACAACACTGCGTTTCTTGTGGTTGTGCTGTTACTGGTATAAAGTCAAGTGCCTTCAATGCTAAAGGCTCAGAAATTTTTCTTAAACTGATTTCATGTCCTATGCAAGTGTTTTCTACAACCTGCATAACCAGTACTTTGTAAAACTTGTTTACGCTTCAATTGTACATAGTGATTTTTAAAGAAATATATAGTATTTTTATTTAGGTACCTCCAAACTTGAATTCGTCTGTGTGAAGCATTGTAAAACGATACATTTCTCTTTTGAGTACCATTACAGTTGTACAGAGGTTTTCACTGCTTCTATTTTTCTACTGTTACTGATAAGCATGTAACACTGACTTTATCCTACATATAGTTGGCATTTCAAATAAATGGCTTGTATAGAATCTGCTGAGTTGGATACAGTCTGTTTTAGCAG